TTTACAAACCTTGAGCTAGATAGAGAGTGCCCATTGGTGTATTTACAATCCCCTAGCTAGACATAATGGTTCTCCAAGTCCCCACCAGAGTCAGGAGCCCAGCTGGCTTCACCCAGTGGATCCTGCACTAGGCCGCAGGTGGAGCTGCCTGCCAGTCCCGCCGTGTGCCCGCACTCCTCAGCCCTTGGGTGGTCAGTGGGACTGTGCGCTGTGGAGCAGGGAGCAGCGCTCGTGGGGGAGGCTGGGGCTGCACAGGAGCCCACAGAGGAGGGGGAGGCTCAAGCATGGAGGGCTGCAGGTCCCAAGCCCTGCCCCTTGGGGAGGCAGCTAAGGCCCTGCGAGAAATTGAGCACAGCAGCTGCTGGCCCAGGTGCTAAGCCCCTCACTGCCCGGGGCTTGCAGGCCAGCCGGCCGCTCTGAGTGCGGGTCCCCTGAGCCCACGCCCACCCGGAACTCGTGCTGGCCTGTAAGCGTAGTGCACAGCCCTGATTCCCGCCGGAGCCTCTCCCTCCACACCTCCCTGCAAGCTGAGGGAGCTGGCTCCGGCTTTGGGCAGCCCAGAAAGGGGCTCCCACATTGCAGTGGGGGGCTGAAGGGCTCCTCAAGCGCGGCCAGAGTGGCCGCCAAGGCCGAGGAGGCGCCGAGAGTGAGCGAGGGCTGCGAGAGCTGCCAGCATGTTGTCACCTCTCAATATGTTATCATATTTGGTACATATTTATACTAAAAAAGTATTGTTTATAAGAAATTCAAATTTTACTGGTGTCTTGTATTACATCTGGCAATCCTGTCTTCACACTGTTTCAATATTGGGAATATTGCATATAGTTAGGATTTTGTGTGTGATACGGCAAGAGTTATAAACTCATGGGTGTTCCCAGCCTTAACTCTTTGCCTGCCATCTAAAGAAGATTTTGAATTTGCCATTTCAGTTATTCCCTCCCCCTACAGTCTGAAGAGGGTTCTAGGTTGCTAGGTTTCCATGTTTTGTGGGCATTGTGATGCAGAGTCAAAAGAACTGTGAAACAGGAGTAAGTGGAGAGGTAGAGGGCAGAAGAAAAGGGGTCAAGAAGGCAGGACCCCGTGAAGCACACCTTTCCTAAGGATTTTGACGAATGAGAATGAAGATAAACTGTGAGTTGAAAGTGAAAGAGAAAGCATAAGGGATCTTAGTAAGTGCTTCTTAGCTTGTGTATCCATTTTATCTTTTATGAAAATATCTTTATTTGTTTTCAGGGTGCATCTGACAAGCCTTAGATGACCTCCAGCAACTTCAGTTCTCACCGAATTACTGCATTTCAGCCTTACTGAGAAGCAGCCAGTCATACTATCCTCAAATTTTGTGAGTTCAATTTACTTTATTTAGAAAGTCTCTAGTAAATCTTTGTCTTCTTTCCCATAAATAGAACCCAGGATGAGTTATCCTACTAAAGAAGGAAGTGATACAGCTGGAAATGCTCACAAAAATTCTGAAAATGAGCCTCCTAATGACTGTAGTACAGACATAGAGTCTCCATCTGCTGATCCCAATATGATCTATCAGGTAGAAACCAACCCAATAAACAGGGAGCCAGGCACAGCAACCTCCCAGGAAGATGTTGTTCCTCAAGCAGCAGAAAACAGCGAGCTCGAAACAGAGATCCAAAAAGATCAACGAGAAGAAGATCTAAAAGAAGAGCTTCTTCTACTTCAGACCCCCATTCCCAGAAAATTGGTCTCTCACAAGCCCTTAAATGATAGATCAAGATCCCACTCAGGGAAAGTTGAGATGAAAGCAAACAATTTCCCCATAAATCACAAAACTCGTTTTCGACTTTCAACTTCATGGAGAGTCCCATTTATTAACAGTCATGAGATAAGAAGTATGATTCTCCATCTGCTATGTGATAGATATTTCTCTCAGGCTGCAGGGTGTCAGAATACCATGTGGGTAAAGCGAAAATATATAGCATGTCTTTACCATCCAAATAGTTTCACCCATCACGAGAGAGCCATAACATTTAGAAGGCCTTCGAGGGTGCACTACTACCGTCCCCTCACTGAGAGAATGACATCAGGAAAATTTTGCAAATCAACTGACACTAAAGGGAAATGTAGATTCCGTGCTATTGTGAGGTCTGTGCTCTTTGTGTCACAGATACAAATTGAAAGTATTTTTAATATAAAAGGTTTTGTGGATATATTGACATATATCCATACCATGAATGTTATGATCACAAACACCAATAATGGTTGGAAATACTTTTGTCCCATCTGTGGAAGGCTTTTTAACACTTACTCTGAATTAAGACAACATTCATGCAGCTCTTCTGGGAATTAAATTAAATTGGGGTAAATTCATTTTAAAATATAACTTCTAAAATTCATAATTTGACTACTAAAGTAAGACAAAATTGCATGAACATAAATTTTAGTATTATTAGAGGGAGTAGCAGAAAGGAACACAAACTAATAGTACCTCTCAGTAAGAAATACCTATGGGGAGTGAGGAAACATCTGTTTATACTTTGCTTTTACAAGTACATCATTGAAATATCAGACCTGTCATCTATATTGAGTCAGCATTTGAACCAAGTAAATGTTTTCACTGTCTTAACATCTATTTCTGTAGATGTAAATATTGTTAACATAAAAGAATCCAAGTTAACAGGATCCTGACTAAGATAGCAAACATATATTGGAAGGCCAGACAAAGTTCTACCAAGTGTTTCCAGAGATTCTGCTACATGTATTATCTGAAATGTTCTCCATATATTCAATAAAAACCAATTTGAAGACATAGAAAGTTGTATTGTATATTTGTAATTAGAGAA